CACGCCTGTAATCCCAGCACTCTGGGAGGCGGAGGCGGGCGGATCACAAGGTCAGGAGATCAAGACCATCCTGGCTAACACGGTGAAACCCCGTCTCTACTAAAAACATAAAAAATTAGCCAGGCTTGGCAGGCGCCTGTAGTCCCAGCTACTCTGGAGGCTGAGGTGGGAGAATGGCGTGAACCCGGGAGGCAGAGGTTGCAGTGAGCTGAGATCATGCCACTGCACTCCAGCCTGGGAGACAGAGCAAGACTCCATCTCAAAAAAAAAAAATTCACTTTTATTTTTGAGACAGGGTCTCCCTCCATTGCCCAGGCTGGAGTTCAGTGGCACAATCAGCTCACTGCAGCTTCAACCTCCTGGGCTCAAGCAATCCCCTCACCTCAGCCTCCTGAGTAGCTGGGATTACAGACATGCAACACTATGCCTGGTTAATTTTCTATTTTTTGTAGAGACGAGGTCTTACTATGTTGCCCAGACTGCTCTGGCACTCCTGGGCTCAAAAGATCCTCCTGCCTCGGCCTCCCAAAGTGCTGAGATTACAGGCGTGAGCCACCACACCCGGCTATTTTTATTTTTTAGTTGACACATAATAATTGTACATATTTGTGGGGTACGTAGTGATGTTTCTGTACGTGTATAGTGATCAGATAAGGGTAATTAGCATACCTATCATCTCAAACATTTATTATTTCTTTGCATTACGAACACTCAATATTCTCCTTCAAGCTATCTGAAAATACATAATTTTTGTTTTGAGACAGGGTCTCACTCTGTTGCTGTCTTCACGGAGAGCAGGAGCAGAGGCTTTGAGAAGCCAGTGGGCCTTGGCCTCAGCCCTGCCGGCAGAGGGTCCCCACCATGCAGCTGAAGTGCCAGGGTGCTTGTGAAGTCTAAGCCCTTGTCTGGCATTTGTCAGGAATATAGGGTGAGGCCTCTGGGACCGAGCGGGGCGGGGCGGGGCGGGGCGGGGCGGGGCGGGACCAACAGCGCACACTTAAGCGGCCCGGGCGGGTACCGCCGTCCCGCCATGGCTCTGAGGCGCGCCCTGCCCGCGCTGCGCCCCTGCATTCCCCGCTTCGTCCCGCTGTCCACGGCGCCGGCCTCCCGCGAGCAGCCCGCAGCGGGCCCAGCGGCCGTGCCAGGAGGTGGGTCGGCCACGGCAGTGCGGCCGCCGGTGCCCGCCGTGGACTTCGGCAACGCGCAGGAGGCGTACCGCAGCCGGCGAACCTGGGAGCTGGCGCGGAGCCTGCTGGTGCTGCGCTTGTGCGCCTGGCCCGCGCTGCTGGCGCGCCACGAGCAGGTGCGCGGGGTGCAGGCGGGGGCGCGGGGGCTGCCCAGGACAGCGGCTTCCCTTTGCCTTTCAGCTGCTGTATGTTTCCAGGAAACTTCTAGGACAGAGGCTATTCAACAAGCTCATGAAGATGACCTTCTATGGGCATTTTGTAGCCGGGGAGGACCAGGAGTCCATCCAGCCCCTGCTTCGGCACTACAGGGCCTTCGGTGTCAGCGCCATCCTGGACTATGGAGTGGAGGAGGACCTGAGCCCCGAGGAGGCAGAGCACAAGGAGATGGAGTAAGGCCTGCCCGGTGTCTGCGGGCTTTCTGCCTGACCTTTGCTCTCCCCCTCCTTCCCACAGGTCCTGCACCTCAGCTGCGGAGAGGGATGGCAGTGGTGAGTGAGAGGCTGCCGCGCAGGAACAGACTGCTGTGCTCAGGCCGTGCATTCGCTATTCCAGGCACGAATAAGCGGGACAAGCAATACCAGGCCCACTGGGCCTTCGGGGACCGCAGGAATGGTGTCATCAGTGCCCGCACCTACTTCTACGCCAATGAGGCCAAGTGCGACAGCCACATGGAGACATTCTTGCGCTGCATCGAAGCCTCAGGTGGGGCCCCCTCTTTGCTGGCTATACCCCTGGCTGTCATGGCTTTTCCTGTGGCTTCTGACAGGTAGAGTCAGCGATGACGGCTTCATAGCCATTAAGCTCACAGCACTGGGGAGACCCCAGTTTCTGGTAAGTGCTAGAACCTTCCACCTGCAGAGTCTTGTGCAGATGGCATTCAGGCCTGCGTTTGCAGCTGCAGTTCTCAGAGGTGCTGGCCAAGTGGAGGTGCTTCTTTCACCAAATGGCTGTGGAGCAAGGGCAGGCGGGCCTGGCTGCCATGGACACCAAGCTGGAGGTGGCGGTGCTGCAGGTGGGGCAGCCTTCCCCTTCCCCACTCCTGTGTGGGGCTGATCCAGGCCTTCTCACTTCTCAAGGAAAGTGTCGCAAAGTTGGGCATCGCATCCAGGGCTGAGATTGAGGACTGGTTCACGGCAGAGACCCTGGGAGTGTCTGGGTGAGAGCAGCCCCCAGGCTGAGAGGACACGATGCCCCCTCTGCTGATGCGCCTCCTCCCTCAGCACCATGGACCTGCTGGACTGGAGCAGCCTCATCGACAGCAGGACCAAGCTGTCCAAGCACTTGGTAGTCCCCAACGCACAGGTAACACCTCCGCTCCTCAGTGAGGCCCAGCTTGCTGTGGCCTGACCGCGTGTTGCACCCCCAGACAGGACAGCTGGAGCCCCTGCTGTCCCGGTTCACTGAGGAGGAGGAGCTACAGATGACCAGGATGCTACAGCGGATGGATGTCCTGGCCAAGGTGAGCTGTCCCGCTCGGGCAGAGGGTACCTGGCTCCCACTCTCCCACCCCCTGCGCCTCTCAGAAAGCCACAGAGATGGGCGTGCGGCTGATGGTGGATGCCGAGCAGACCTACTTCCAGCCGGCCATCAGCCGCCTGACGCTGGAGATGCAGCGGAAGTTCAATGTGGAGAAGCCGCTCATCTTCAACACATACCAGTGCTACCTCAAGGCAAGCCCCCGCTCAGCCCCTCCCTGCCTGCCGCTCCCTGTGACTTTTGGCCCTGGCCCCACAGGATGCCTATGACAATGTGACCCTGGACGTGGAGCTGGCTCGCCGTGAGGGCTGGTGTTTTGGGGCCAAGCTGGTGCGGGGCGCATACCTGGCCCAGGAGCGAGCCCGTGCGGCAGAGATCGGCTATGAGGACCCCATCAACCCCACGTACGAGGCCACCAACGCCATGTACCACAGGTGCGCAGCTCTCCCACCCCTCTGTCTTCTCACTGGAACTGGGCTCACATGGCACTCTCCACAGGTGCCTGGACTACGTGTTGGAGGAGCTGAAGCACAACGCCAAGGCCAAGGTGATGGTGGCCTCCCACAATGAGGACACAGTGCGCTTTGCACTGCGCAGGTAGGTGTGCCCCACCCTGCACCGAAACCCCACTGGCCCTCAGTTCCTGGCTTCACCTGCACAGGATGGAGGAGCTGGGCCTGCATCCTGCTGACCACCGGGTGTACTTTGGACAGCTGCTAGGCATGTGTGACCAGATCAGCTTCCCGCTGGGTGAGTGGGGCCCTCCCTGGTGCGATGGGGTACTGGGCCTCATGGTGTATCTGCCCCCATGCAGGCCAGGCCGGCTACCCCGTGTACAAGTACGTGCCCTATGGCCCCGTGATGGAGGTGCTGCCCTACTTGTCCCGCCGTGCCCTGGAGAACAGCAGCCTCATGAAGGGCACCCATCGGGAGCGGCAGCTGCTGTGGCTGGAGCTCTTGAGGCGGCTCCGAACTGGCAACCTCTTCCATCGCCCTGCCTAGCACCCGCCAGCACACCCTTAGCCTCCAGCACCCCCCGCCCCCGCCCAGGCCATCACCACAGCTGCAGCCAACCCCATCCTCACACAGATTCACCTTTTTTCACCCCACACTTGCAGAGCTGCTGGAGGTGAGGTCAGGTGCCTCCCAGCCCTGCCCAGAGTATGGGCACTCAGGTGTGGGCCGAACCTGATACCTGCCTGGGACAGCCACTGGAAACTTTTGGGAACTCTCCTCGAATGTGTGGGCCCAAGGCCCCCACCTCTGTGACCCCCATGTCCTTGGACCTAGAGGATTGTCCACCTTCTGCCAAGGCCAGCCCACACAGCCCGAGCCCCTTGGGGAGCAGTGGCCGGGCTGGGGAGGCCTGCCTGGTCAATAAACCACTGTTCCTGCAGCTGAGAGCCCTTTGCCCTCACACAGGGTCAG